AGGAACAAGGATGCTTGCTCTGCTTCATATCTCACTTTGTGAAAATCAAATGTAATTATGAACATAAAAGGTAGATTATTAACATTAAGGCAGTTGAATTTTAAAAGCTTGTTTTCTTCCCTTATACATATTCCTAACCGTGGAGACAGCTAGGTTCTGTGGCAATGAAGAAAATTGATCAATGACTGTTTTTGGTATTACTTTGGGAAGTAGGGATGGAATAGGGGCAAGGGAAGGGCTTAGCTTCAAACTGTAGACAGAAGTGGGAAGCCCAAATCTTTGCATGGTGAGAAGTGGGATGGAATGTAGGTGCTAGAGATGGTGCACCAGTAGGGACTGTCACTGGATTGGGGAAAAAAATCCGGGGCTGTCCTTATCTGCTCCCTTAGGCAAAATCGTTCTGTGTTAGTCTGGAGGGTGAACCTATTTTAATGCAGGAGGGCATAGACTTTTGGGTGGAAGCGGACCCTGGAGATGTACTGGCAGGTGAATAGAGTGTGGAAAAGTGGGGAAAGGAGAAGCACGATTCATGAGCCTGAGTTCGGGCTTCCATGGATGGAAAAGCATCAGGAGTGGAATTTAAAGACGGTGTGTTTCAGGTGATGTGAGGTCCTGGATGCCCGAAGCTTCAAGAAAATACTGGTTGGGCACTTAGCTTTCCCTGTGGTTGCCAATCCCACGCAGGCCGCCTCTAGCGTCTCGATTCGCTTTTCTCTGACCTGGAACCTCCGCCAAGCCCCCAGCTCTCTTCTTCGACCCAGCCTTGCACGGGGCAGCTGTCGGGGCAGGACCCGCCTCTGGCCTGTCGCAGCCTAGCTCACGGTCAAGGGCGGGAGCCTGCTGGGAAGCACGGCCGCGGGGGCTCGCTCGGGGCCACCTGCCTGGAACTCAGCGCGAGGTCCAGAGTTCCCTCCGGCTGCGCAGCGGCGCACGTGCCCCGTGGAAGGGGCGGTTCCCGCACCCCAGAAGGAGGGGGCGCCCGGCCGCGCGGACTTTCCCTTTTGCTTACTTCCTAGTCCCGGGCAGGCCGGCTCGGAGGCAGCGAGAAAGCGCAGCCAGGCGGCTGCTCGGCGTTCTCTCAGGTGACTGCTCGGAGTTCTCCCAGGTACGTCGTGCGCTCCCCACTCGTGTGGTCTCAATAAACTCTGTCAAATTTAATTTGTCTGAAGTTTCTCTTTTAACAGTGTTTGGTGTTGCAAGCAGGATCCAAAGGAGACCTATAGTGACTCCCAGGAGCTCTTAGTGACCAAGTGAAGGTACCTGTGGGGCTCATTGTGCCCATTGCTCTTTCACTGCTTTCAACTGGTAGTTGTGGGTAAGTTCCTGCTCAGACTTGAGCACTATACAGAACATGGAACTTTTTTCTTTTGGTCCCAAAGCATGCTACTCCTGGAGTTTCATTCAGTGAATGAGAACTATAGTTTGGTTCTGTGAGATCTCTATGAATCAAGGCGGCCACTGAAGCGGAGAAAAGAAATGCTTAAATGTTAAGAAAGTTTGAAGTGCAGAAAAAGGTGATTGTAAATCCATATGGTTAAGCTTAGCCCATTTCTTAAAAGGCTTGATTGCTCATTCCTCCATTCATTGATTTACTCACTCTTCCAATCCATGTTATTGAGTCTTGCTCTGTAATTCCGGATGGTTGTGCTTTTAAGTACTGCATAGTGGTTGTATGTCTGTGTTAGCATTGCTGAATGTATCAGGGAATTCATTTTTTTATCCCCATTCATTCGTTCCATTCATCTGTTTCTCTCTCTCTCTCTCTTTGTGTGTGTGTGTGTGTGTGTGTGTGTGTGTGTGTGTGTGTGTGTTATGCCTAGAAAACATTTCTCAAGAATTAGAATTACGATATGCTGTCAAACACAATGACTTATTTGAACCTCTTTTATTTGTAGGTTGAAGCACTGGACAATGCCACATACTTTGTGGATGGTGTGGGTCTTGGGGGTCATCATCAGCCTCTCCAAGGAAGAATCCTCCAATCAGGCTTCTCTGTCTTGTGACCGCAATGGTATCTGCAAGGGCAGCTCAGGATCTTTAAACTCCATTCCCTCAGGGCTCACAGAAGCTGTAAAAAGCCTTGACCTGTCCAACAACAGGATCACCTACATTAGCAACAGTGACCTACAGAGGTGTGTGAACCTCCAGGCTCTGGTGCTGACATCCAATGGAATTAACACAATAGAGGAAGATTCTTTTTCTTCCCTGGGCAGTCTTGAACATTTAGACTTATCCTATAATTACTTATCTAATTTATCGTCTTCCTGGTTCAAGCCCCTTTCTTCTTTAACATTCTTAAACTTACTGGGAAATCCTTACAAAACCCTAGGGGAAACATCTCTTTTTTCTCATCTCACAAAATTGCAAATCCTGAGAGTGGGAAATATGGACACCTTCACTAAGATTCAAAGAAAAGATTTTGCTGGACTTACCTTCCTTGAGGAACTTGAGATTGATGCTTCAGATCTACAGAGCTATGAGCCAAAAAGTTTGAAGTCAATTCAGAATGTAAGTCATCTGATCCTTCATATGAAGCAGCATATTTTACTGCTGGAGATTTTTGTAGATGTTACAAGTTCCGTGGAATGTTTGGAACTGCGAGATACTGATTTGGACACTTTCCATTTTTCAGAACTATCCACTGGTGAAACAAATTCATTGATTAAAAAGTTTACATTTAGAAATGTGAAAATCACCGATGAAAGTTTGTTTCAGGTTATGAAACTTTTGAATCAGATTTCTGGATTGTTAGAATTAGAGTTTGATGACTGTACCCTTAATGGAGTTGGTAATTTTAGAGCATCTGATAATGACAGAGTTATAGATCCAGGTAAAGTGGAAACGTTAACAATCCGGAGGCTGCATATTCCAAGGTTTTACTTATTTTATGATCTGAGCACTTTATATTCACTTACAGAAAGAGTTAAAAGAATCACAGTAGAAAACAGTAAAGTTTTTCTGGTTCCTTGTTTACTTTCACAACATTTAAAATCATTAGAATACTTGGATCTCAGTGAAAATTTGATGGTTGAAGAATACTTGAAAAATTCAGCCTGTGAGGATGCCTGGCCCTCTCTACAAACTTTAATTTTAAGGCAAAATCATTTGGCATCATTGGAAAAAACCGGAGAGACTTTGCTCACTCTGAAAAACTTGACTAACATTGATATCAGTAAGAATAGTTTTCATTCTATGCCTGAAACTTGTCAGTGGCCAGAAAAGATGAAATATTTGAACTTATCCAGCACACGAATACACAGTGTAACAGGCTGCATTCCCAAGACACTGGAAATTTTAGATGTTAGCAACAACAATCTCAATTTATTTTCTTTGAATTTGCCGCAACTCAAAGAACTTTATATTTCCAGAAATAAGTTGATGACTCTACCAGATGCCTCCCTCTTACCCATGTTACTAGTATTGAAAATCAGTAGGAATGCAATAACTACGTTTTCTAAGGAGCAACTTGACTCATTTCACACACTGAAGACTTTGGAAGCTGGTGGCAATAACTTCATTTGCTCCTGTGAATTCCTCTCCTTCACTCAGGAGCAGCAAGCACTGGCCAAAGTCTTGATTGATTGGCCAGCAAATTACCTGTGTGACTCTCCATCCCATGTGCGTGGCCAGCAGGTTCAGGATGTCCGCCTCTCGGTGTCGGAATGTCACAGGACAGCACTGGTGTCTGGCATGTGCTGTGCTCTGTTCCTGCTGATCCTGCTCACGGGGGTCCTGTGCCACCGTTTCCATGGCCTGTGGTATATGAAAATGATGTGGGCCTGGCTCCAGGCCAAAAGGAAGCCCAGGAAAGCTCCCAGCAGGAACATCTGCTATGATGCATTTGTTTCTTACAGTGAGCGGGATGCCTACTGGGTGGAGAACCTTATGGTCCAGGAGCTGGAGAACTTCAATCCCCCCTTCAAGTTGTGTCTTCATAAGCGGGACTTCATTCCTGGCAAGTGGATCATTGACAATATCATTGACTCCATTGAAAAGAGCCACAAAACTGTCTTTGTGCTTTCTGAAAACTTTGTGAAGAGTGAGTGGTGCAAGTATGAACTGGACTTCTCCCATTTCCGTCTTTTTGATGAGAACAATGATGCTGCCATTCTCATTCTTCTGGAGCCCATTGAGAAAAAAGCCATTCCCCAGCGCTTCTGCAAGCTGCGGAAGATAATGAACACCAAGACCTACCTGGAGTGGCCCATGGACGAGGCTCAGCGGGAAGGATTTTGGGTAAATCTGAGAGCTGCGATAAAGTCCTAGGTTCCCATATTTAAGACCAGTCTTTGTCTAGTTGGGATCTTTATGTCACTAGTTATAGTTAAGTTCATTCAGACATAATTATATAAAAACTACGTGGATGTACCGTCATTTGAGGACTTGCTTACTAAAACTACAAAACTTCAAATTTTGTCTGGGGTGCTGTTTTATAAACATATGCCAGATTTAAAAATTGGTTTTTGGTTTTTCTTTTTTCTATGAGATAACCATGATCATAAGTCTATTACTGATATCTGAATATAGTCCCTTGGTATCCAAGGGAATTGGTTGCAGGATCCTCGTGGATATCAAAATTCATAGATGATCAAGTCCCTTATAAGAGTGGCATAGTATTTGCATATAACCTGTGTACATTCTCCTGTATACTTTAAATCATCTCTAGATTACTTATGATACCCAATACAATGTAAATACTATGTAAATAGTTGTACTGTCTTTTTATTTATATTATTATTGTTATTTTTTATTTTCAAAATTTTTAAAACATACTTTTGATCCACAGTTGGTTGACTTCATGGATGCAGAACCCATGGATATAGAGGGCCAACTGTAATCTGTAGCAACTGGCTTAGTTCATTAGGAAACAGCACAAATGAACTTAAGATTCTCAATGACTGTGTCATTCTTTCTTCCTGCTAAGAGACTCCTCTGTGGCCACAAAAGGCATTCTCTGTCCTACCTAGCTGTCACTTCTCTGTGCAGCTGATCTCAAGAGCAACAAGGCAAAGTATTTGGGGCACTCCCCAAAACTTGTTGCTATTCCTAGAAAAAAGTGCTGTGTATTTCCTATTAAACTTTACAGGATGAGAAATACTAGAGGGTGTATTTTCATGTGATCTGGATCTGTCTTTCTGGCTATTAGATAGGTTTCTCCAGCCATAGTTACTTGAGAGAGTGAGTACACAGTGCAAGGTACAGTAAATTATGTATTTCTGTAATTTAACAAAATAAATACTCAGTTTAGGAGAATTTGAAAGACACTTCCCACATCCGGACTCTGGTCTTCCTCAGCCTCTAACTACCTTTTGAGTTCTAGTTATTGTCCAATCACTCTGACTCTCAGTTCCTGTTTTTTAGCCTATATCTCCTGCATCTTGTTGCTTTTTCCTTCTTCGAAAAGTCTTGTTTTTAATTCTAAAAAAGCCTGCCCTTTTTCCCCTTCTGAATATTTTAAAAAGTACATGTGAGCTAAATAGATTTTTAAGCAAATATATACCTAGAGTTTCCTCATAATGACTCAAAAATAGTTTGATACACAGTAATTTAAAGGTAGATACTACTACCATATGTTAATTTTGCAATCTAGGTATAATAATACCACACATTAAATTTTGATGCAACTTTCTTTGGTAAGCACTATTTGCTGATTCTATGTAACTTTCTTAAGCTGGGAACCATGTGAAAGGAAGTGAGCCTTTGACCCCTGCTCAATTCTCAACCAGAACTGGGTGTATGTGGTTAATTGGGCACTAGAGTCAGAAAGACCTGGGTTAGTAGATGTGTAATCTTTGGCAAGTCAGTTGACATGACCCAAAAAGTTTTTCTGTCTTTAAAATAGGGATGATGATCTCTATATCCTAAGATACTGAGAGTATGAAATGTAGGAATGTAAGTAAACCATGAGCCTAAGCTCCTTGATTCCCATTTTCTCTGGAGGGGTGTTGAGGGCAAGAGTACCACGCCTAAGAGAATGGGCACTATGGGTTCGTGTGTGGGGTGAGGGTGATGTCTGTAGTAGATGTTAGCTATTATTATTATTTTCCAAGAAGATATTTCATTCCCTTATATATTATGGCTTGTAAGTGGATATTTTTCTGTTATGGATACTAGCAGGGATATAAGGGATCCTGCTGTTTGCAGAAAAATACCACAAAGAAATATATGCTCATTAACTGCAGAACAAGCTTGTCCTTGGGGAACTCGCATAGGGCTGCTGCTGTTTCACACGACCTCCCAGAAGAGTGTTATGGAGGAAACGGTAGCCAGCCTTAAAAAAAATCAGGCTTGGTGTAATCCCAGCACTTTGGGAGGCTAAGGCAGGAGGATTGCTTGAGTCCAGGAGTTGGAGACCAGCCTGGGAAACATGGCAAAACCCTGTCTCTACCAAAAAATACAAAATATTAGCAGGGCATGGTGGCATGTGCCTCTGGTCCTAGCTACTCGGGATGCTGAGGTGGGAGGATCACCTGAGCCCGGGAGGTCCAGGCTGCAGTGAGCTGTGATTGCACCACTGCACTCCAGCCTGGGTGACAGAGGAAGACACTGTCTCAAAAAAACAAAATGAAACAAAACAAACGAAAAACAAGTTTAGAGGAAGGAAACTTGAGATTCCACAGACACCAAATACAGTAATGGACTTTCTGCTTTACTTCTCTGTTTCCATGTTAATTATGAGAACAAGGTAGATTTAACATTGACTCGATCTATGTTTAATTTCAAGAACTTAAAATAGCAACTGAAATAGCTTCATAGATAATTGATAGATTTAAAATAATATTTAAAAAATAATCTTTAGGACGGACGTGGTGGCTTATGCCTGTAATCCCAGCACTTTGGGAGGCTGAGGTGGGAGGATCACCTGAGGTGTTGTGGTGCCTATTCACATTAAAGGTGGATCTTCCTTTCCTAGTCCACTGACTCAAATGTTAATCTCCTCTGGCAACACCCTCACATACACACCAGAAACTATACTTTACCAGCTATCCAGGCATCTTTCAATCCAATCAAGTTGACACCTAGTATTAGCCATAATACTCTCCAATCTTTTTTCAGTGTACATATACACACTACTTTACAAAATTGGGATTAGATTGTAAATACTTAAATTTTATAAAGAAAATGGCATCTTCATTTTTTTCTGAGGCTGTTTAGTGATTATCTGACATTCCTGAACTCTGAGGGTCATTGTGAATCCCATTCAGATAAATACTGGCTTATTTGCCGAGAGTTCTAAATGGTTCTGAAAGCTGCCATTGTGGCTATACATAAAAGATAAGTGGGAACTAAATTAGAGATCAGTTTAAGGGTTCTTTTTTTTGTTTAACAGGAGAAAAACTAATTTTTTGTTAGTGCTTTATCCAAATGTGAAGTCTTTTATTTGTCAATAGACTATAAGCTCAAGAATCTTGTTTTATCTCCCTACCCCTTGAACATGCCTACTATATAGTAAGTATTGAATTATTGGGATGTTTTCAGAGTAGAGAAATAAGCAATTAAAAATTCTATAATCTGGATGCTGAATCAATCATAATGAGAGAGGAGAAAATGAAAAATCAGTTCGGTAGACAGCTAAGGCTAGTCTTCAGAGAAGCAGTCTGCCTGGAAAATCACAGCTACAGGCAAAAATAGAGCAGCCTGGGGAAAACTCAGACTGTACCTGCACAGATAAGCAGGCAAGGTCCAGCACAGAAGCCTTTTGTTCTTTGTGTGATTAGCAGGCTCCCAGGAAAATGTTTTCTCCCCTTTTCAGATATGAACACGGGGGGATCCATGGGAGATTGCACTGGAAACAGAGGGGGTTTACCTAAAAGAAACCCACAATTACTCAAACAAGAAAAAACTATGCTTTGTGCTTACCTAGAGACATCTCACAGCTGTATAGGTAGGTGGAGTTGTGCAGACAGGTTTTCAAATAAGAGAAGTTACTCAAACAGCTACAGAGATGAGAGGAGTTTCTTATAAAAGCTTTTGCATTCAGCTGTAAAATGGCACCCCACTTGGGCTCTCCTCTCCACTGTGGAGAGCTTTCTTCTTTCACTTACTAAACTTTTGCTCCAACCTCACCCTTTGCATTCATGCTCCTTAATTTTCTCAGTCATGACACAATAAGTTCAAATAACACCTTAGACAATGAGACAATGGACCCTGACCTATTTCAATAATACTGAAGCATTGGGCAGTTTGAAAGAGGAAAGTTCTCAACAGTAAGAAATTGTAGTGTGAGTTATCTTAATGATGGACCTTTGAATAGCATTAAGTATAGTGCCAATATCTGAACAAGGAAAATAATCATTGTATTTCCTTTCTACTTCATACAATTGTAATGGCTTCAAGTATTGCAGAGTAGATGTCTGGTGTTAAATGTATACAGTGTTGACTATTTTAAAAATGACCAGTAATTCAAAACAAATTAATTTTGAGAGTCCAACATATCATTCATGGGTTAATTCTTTCTGACTGGTCTTCTCTATTCAGTTAATTTTGTTCCCTTCTGCCAGATTAATTTACTCTTTCAGCAAATATTTTTTGAGTGCCTCTTATGTGCTAGGCAGTGCTCAAAGTGCAGGGGATATGGTAGGGAACAAAACATAAAATTCCTTGTCTTCATGGAGGAGAAGACAATAAATTTATGATAGGATTTCGGGTATTGAGAAGTACTATGAAGAAAATAAAAGCAGAGTGCCACAATGGAATGACTGTGCACGTGTATGTGTGCACGCGCACGCAGAGTGGAACAAAAGAAAAGTGATTCTTCTTGCTTTAGTACAGCTGTTGCATGGGTTTGAGCACTTTTGGCAGCTCCAGGAAACCCAAAGTACCTGTGGCCCATTGAGAAGGTGTGGCACCTGCTGCCAGAGGCTTTGGGAGTAACCCACTTTCTACAGAAGAGCTCTGTGGTGCAGAAGCTGCCACATGGTAACAAGCACATGGAGCAGAAGACAAGCACAATGTCCTTGACCATAGATTACTTAACGACTCCACCTACTTTAAAGATGTTGAACTGATGAGAAAGTATTAGCTATGGCTAAATGTTGTGTGTGAGAAGTACTTTGCAAACCTCTGAAACACTTTACAGATATTGTTATCAGTCAAACTGGAAGTAGAATGTCCACAGTGCAGTGTAACAAATGTGACATGTGCATGAGTTAAGAAACAGCTGTAATGGGAAAGATGAAAAAACATGCTTTATTTGTTTATTCCATTGTTCAGCTTCTCTTTAAATTCTTTCCACATGGACAAATTGCTTGACAACAAAGTTTACTTAGTTTTCTAAACACTTGGGATCATCTCTAAAATTAAAAAAATTAATATTAAATGTTGGACCAAGGATTTCAACCATGCAGTATGTTGCTTCTGGGGTCTGCTGTCCTATTCCAGCCCTAGTGAATAGATAATGCCTTGAACTATTCCTATCACCACAGGTTGCCAGGCCACCAAATAACGAAGCCAATCCAGGATTTGTCCATACAGAAAATGTGTGCGCTCCCAGCTAAATCTCAGTTAAGGAGGTTGTTCTATATACAGCCAAGTAGCAGAAATATTCATAAATGTCATTTGCAAATATAATAAACAATGTAATGAATGGGTATTTCCTTTCTTGTTAATTCTATGTGCTCAATTAAAAGCCCCTTATGTGAGTTTTATAGCATTATGGTTGTCATTGTTACTT